TCTCATTTTCTTAGGACTGTTGTAACACAAACATGGAAATGTTGTCTGGTTTTGCTATTTTCACTATTACTGATTTTTTTCTTCCCCCCCCGAGTTGGAGTCTTGTTCTGTCACCCAGGATGGAGTGCAGTGACACGATCTCAACTCACTACAACCTCCACCTCCTAGGTCTTCAAGTTATTCTCCTGCCTCAGCCCCCCGAGTAGCTGGGATTTACAGGCACATGCCACCACACCTGGCTAATTTTTGTATTTTTAGTAGAGACGGGGTTTCAGCATGTTGCCCAGGCTGGTCTCGAACTCCTGGCCTCAAGTGATCCACCTGCCTTGGCCTCTCAAAGTGTTGGGATTACAGGAGTGAGCCACTGCGCCCAGCTTACTGAATTTTTAAAATATTCTACCTTGTAGCTGTCAATCTATTAGCAGAAAGTTTTGTTTTTGTTTTTGTTTTTTTGTTTTGTTTTTTTTGGCTTGTTTACACATGTATCTGGGCAGAGAAAACAGCTTCTGAGCACAGAATGCATATTTGGAGAAAGCAGTTCCACTCTTTTTGAGTAGGAACCAGACAGAAAAAAAGATAACATGGGTACTATTCTGTAGAAGAGTAGCTGAAATTAAGTGGCAGCAAATTCAGGGAGAAATGTAATTTGGTTTAATGTTCGGGAAGATTGCCATTTTTAAAAGTGAGATTTAAAGAATTTATTGAATTTAATGCAATTTCCATAAGTAAGCACAAGTTTTGACAAGTATATATTTAAGGTGTTTTTATGAAGCAGTCTTCACATTATCTTAAAATGTAGTTCTAAAATACGTGCAGGCTGGGTGAGGTGGCTCATTCCTGTAATCCCAGCACTTTGGGAGGCCTAGGTGAGTTTAGGAGCCCAGGAGTTCACCAGCCTGGGCAACATAGAGAGACCTCATCTCTACCAAAAAATCAAAAAATTAGCCAGGCATGGTGGCTCACACCTGTAGTCCAGCTGTTGGAGAAGCTGAAGTGGGAAGATCGCTTGAGCTTGGGAGGTTGAGGCTGCAGTGAGCCATGATCCTGCCACTGCACTCCATCCTGGACAACAGTGAGACCTTGTCTCCCCCCACCCCCAAAACATGCAAATTGGGACATCAAATTGTTAATGGTGTTTACAATGAACAGTGCCTTCAGGTAGCTGCAGCTACTCTACATAGATTTGCAAGTTTTTGTAGTGATAGGCTATGGTAGATGTTACCAGCCAAGGAGTGGCTGACAAACTCCTTTCACTGTTATTTCATTGTCATGTTAAAATTCATATTTTCCGTCAAAATAGTGATAGCTAGGATTATAATCTAGGTCTTCTAATCTTAGTAACGTGTTGTCTATGTTAGGGCCTCTCAAAGTTGTAAAAAAGCTGTATAGATGTGTTACCATCAATCGATTTCATTTGTTTTTATCCTAGTGTTAAAGGTACAAGTTTTTTTTTTTTTTTCTTTCCTGAGGCGGACTTTCACTCTTGTCGCCCAAGCTGGAGTGCAATGGTGCGTTCTTGGCTCACTGCATCCTCCGCCTCTCGGGTTCAGGTGATTCTCCTGCCTCAGCCTCCCGAGTAGCTGGGATTACAGGTGCCCTCCACCACACCTGGCTAATTTTTTTTTTTTTTGTATTTTTAGTAGAGTTGGGATTTCACCATGTTGGCCAGGCTGGTCTTGAACTCCTGACCGCAGGTGATTCGCCCGCCTCGGCCTCCCAAAGTGCTGGGATTGCAGGCGTGAGCCACGGCGTACCTGGCCAAAGGTACAAGTTTTAAATATGCTTTTATCATGCATACAGTACTCTTATAGATTCTGTCAGATTTAGGGATATTCTTTTCAGATTGATAAATTGCACAAAAATCTTGGAGTATATTCTTGTAATTTCTTCTACAAAATTCTCAAAACAACCTTTTTCCAATGGGGAGAAGACATGAACACTGAAGTCATGTTTTTGGAAAATACCTTGTTAAAAACAGACACTGCTGTAAGGGTTTCCTTGCTTATGCTCTTTTGTAGAACTTTATTGATGTGAAGAGTTCTCCTTTTTCTGTAAAAGCTTATTTTAGAGTACGAAGTAAATGAGGCACTCAGAGAGTTAACCTCATCAGGTCTGAGTTTAGTTCAGTTTAAACTTTTTGCTCTTATGCTGGTTGATATCTTTGTAACTACTCTACTTCTAGAGTTATTTTGATTGGAAAATGAATTCCTTTTTTAGAACATGGAATTGTAAGGTAGAAAACTGCTAGGTTCTCAAAAGAAGGGAGATAAATTCCAACTTGAAAGTTTTTTCCCCTAACGTTCTAATGCTTTGTTTTTCCTGTGTGTAAATGCCTTCCTTAGGAACAAGGAAAATTATTAACTCAGCTGTGTTTCCTTCCCTTCTCTTTCTCACTGCCCCCCCGCCACCCCATACCTTAATACCTTTTGTCCCTTCAATGCCTTTATAAACTCTGTCTTCTCATAGTTTTTCTGGTGAAGCTGTCATGGCTCCTATTTCAACCATAAAGGATTTGCAGTTCAGTGATGCTACTGGTTTTACATCTTCTTTCCCATCAACCCCATTGCCCTGGTTAGGAGACCTAGACCATGGAGTACATTGCAATATTGAAAGTATTTCATGTTTAACACAATTTTTTTTTTTTTTTTTGAGACCGAGTCTCGTTCTGTTGCCCAGGCTGGAGCGCACTGGCACGATCACGGCTCACTGCAACCTCTGCCTCCAGGGTTTAAGCGATTCCCCTGCCTCAGCCTCCTGAGTAGCTGGGACTACATACAGGTGCGTGCCACCACGCCCGGCTAATTTTTGTACTTTAGTACAAATTGGGTTTCACTGTGTTGGCCAGGCTGGTCTTGAACTTCTGACCTCAAGTGACCCATCTGCCTTGGCCTCCCAGAGTGCTGGGATTACAGGCGTGAGCCACTGCGCCCGGCCATGTTTAACACAAATTTGAAAGCGTACTGCTTAGTTTTTTAGGGGGAGTATGATAATCATAGAGATGAGACTTGATCTTTGCTGAAAGTGTTCTTTATGAAGTCTGATGTGCATAAATTTGCCCAATAAAATGCTCTTTTATTTACACAAATCATTTTAGTCGCACTGTAGCCAGAGTGTGGCATAGCCTGATGGCTGGCCTCTTTTCAGAAACTCATCAGGACTGCCCTAGGCCTCGCCCTGTGTGTGCTTCCACTTCTGTGTCTTCCTTCTTGCCCTGCCCCACCTTTTAATCAGGACCACGCCTCCCTCTCCTACCTTGGTGTTGCAAACGTTGTAGCCATTGCTGTTGGTAGATTCTTTGACTGAAATTGAATGTCCACCTCCTTTAAAAAAATTTTTAAAATATTTACTTAGCTCCTTAAACCATCCTTAAAAAGATATTTTAGGAGTCCTCCAGACTGCTTTGCATTAACTTCTGAGATTATGCTTCTCTGTTTCTGTAGCAACTAAGTGTACCTTTGTGTTACTTAGCACATAATTAATGTAAGCTCCTTGTGAGTGAGATTCTCTTTTTATGCTTGTCACCTCTGCCCAGCCCAGGGACTGGTAAACTGTAGATGTTTAGTGAAAGTAATTCAAGTAAAGAGATAAGAATGCTCAAAGACATCTCCCACCTGTGTTCCAGAGAAATTGTTTGCTGATTGTATACTTGCACATTTCTGTAAACAAATAGGAAAATCTTTACTCAAAAAGCATACATTAGAAAGTTTCTTATAGAGTATAAAAGTTATATTTACAAGTTTTTAACTGACTTTTCATAGCTACATTTAGCGCATAAAGTATTTTCAGATAGAGTAATTTAGCCACATGACCTTTAAATTATACTGTTTCTCAGTCTTTAAAAACGTGCCCTCTTTCGGCCAGGCACTTTGATTCACGCCTGTAATCCCAGCACTCTGGGAGGCCGAGGCGGGTGGATCACCTGAGGTTAGGAGTTCGAGACCAGCCTGGCCAACATGGTGAAAACCTGTCTGTACTAAAAATACAAAAATTAGCCAGGCGTGGTGGTGCGTGCTCGTAATCCCAGCTACTTGGGAGGCTGAGGCGGGAGAATTGCTTAAACCCGGGAGGCAGAGGTTGCAGTGATCTGAGATCACACCACTGCACTCCAGCCTGGGCGACAGAGTGAGGCTCTGTCTGAAAAAAAATGAAATAAAATAAAATAAATGCCCCCTTTTAGATAGCCATAGAATTTCTTACCTTTATTTTGCTTTAAAATAAAAACATCATGTTAACCCAAAATGAAACAATTGCAATATTGAAAATGTATCTTTTAAACTTTAGTGGATGTTTTTCCATTTTTTATTTTCTGTTAAGTATTGCTAAAGGGCCTGGCATAAAGGAGGGCCACTGAGATTACGGTAAGAAAAGGGTTCATTTTCTTCCTGTGGCAGGTGTTCTGACCAGTTGAACACTAGGGATGCAAAGATGAAAGGCAACAGGATTTTTCTGTAAGGCCCGTCATCCAGCAGGAATAGGAAAGTGCATTGTTCTATGTAAAGCCATAGAGACTGGCCTCTGGAAGTGGCTGGCTCTCAGCTGCATGCTTCTTTGGATAGTCTGCTACAACAGTCACATATATTATGGTGTATCCTGCCCTGCACTCTCCTTGTCTCCCCTTCTTGCTGTACTTTTTTCATAGTATTTATGACACTATAACATACCATATAATTTACTTACTAATTTATGTATGGCCCGTCTTCTCATACTTGAATGTAAACTCTTATGAGATCAAGATTTATATTTTGCTCCTCAGTATGAACCTAAGCCTTAGAACAATATCTGGTAGGTAGCATGCGCTAAATAGTTGATGAGTAGATCCCAGTATGGTGAACAAGAGGGATAGATTGCCATCTCTTGGAGTTTGGTGTCCATTGAGACAGGTGGACAATCACATAATCCAATAAGAAAGTGCAGTGCACTGACATCCGGCCTGGATGGGAGGGATCAGAAGGCTTCCCTGAGGTTGTGATGGTGGCACCGAGGTTGGAGGGATGGTGGTGGAGTGAGAGGTCAGCAGAGAGAATTACCTGTGTAGTGCCCCAAGTGGGAAAGGTGCAGAGTGCTTTGAAGGAACTAGTGTGAACAAGGCTGAAGGAAGAGAACGCGGCTGGGAGGTAGGTGGAGAGTTTTATTTTACAGAGCTTGGGAGGTCCCATATAGGTTGATTATTTTGCCCTTTATCCTAAGACCAGTGGGAAGCAGTTGGAGGATTTTATGTCATAGAATTGTCTTTTTTAAATGATTCTGCTTTGCAGAGTCGTGTGGAAGCAGGGAGTGGTCACATGTGGGTGTTACTGGGCGGCAAGGTAGGGAATCTCTTTCTTCTTGTGTACACCTCTCTTCATAGTTGAAAAGGCCAAGCCCCAGTCTAAATGAGACCAGCCAGCTTCCTTAAAATCCCTTTAATTTGTATTACATATAATCGTGTATGTTTAAAAAATATTTTATTTTTTTGAGACAGTTTGTGTCACCCAGGCTGGAGTCCAGTGGCATGCTCACAGCTCTCTGCAGCCTCGACCTGGGCTTGAGCGATCTTGCCACCTTAGCCTCCCGAGTAGCTGGGACCCATGGGTGCATGCCACCACACCTGGCTAATTAAAAAAAAAATTTTTTTTTGTAGAGGTGGCGGGTCTCACTATGTTGCCCAGTCTGGTCTCGAATTCCTGGGTTCAAGCAGTCCCAGAGTGTTGGGATTACAGATGTGAGCCATTGCACCTGGCCTAAAAATGCTTTAAAATTTGTTTATAAAATATGTCTTAAATTTGCTAATATTTGCCAGTTGTTTAAAGTATATTTGTTATTTCAGATAATTTCAAACATGCCTTTTTTAGGAGTGTCTCTGAAAAATGAGAACATTTTGTTTTCACATTTCAGAGAGCTTTGTTTTTATTGTCAGTGCTCAAAATACAGAGATGAAAACCTAGTGATCAATTTGGTATAGATGTACAAATTGCTTCAGTTATTGTTATCTGTTAACATGTTGAACATTCTCTTTTTAAAAATATCAGGTCCTTTAAAATTTTCTTTAAAGGTGGCTTCATGCTTTTCTGAGCATTCTTTTTATCTTTGTTGATTACATATTTGTATTTCATTGTTGAGATTATCGTCTGTGTAATTTTTGCCTTATCAGTCAGAGAATACCAGTAACCTTTAGGAGGCATGTACAGATTTTTTTTTTTTTTTTTACTGGGTCCATAAAGGGGGAAAGTTTGGTCAGGTTGGGGAGCAGTCACACTTCTTCCTGAGAGGTAGTAAATACCAGGCTCTCCATCTGGAGGAGGGGTCAGTAAATCACGTTTGCAAAGGAAAAGATGCGGTAATTGGTAGGATTCAGACCTGTGCCGGGAAACCCCAATGGATTTCTAGTTCATTGCTTTAACCATTCAGTCCTGACTTTAAAAGTAGACTTGAAGTCCCTATGGGAAGCTACCTTCTAAAAATCTAGACATTTGAAAGGATGAAAGCATTGTCTCTTGTGCTTTTAGGAGGTTAAAAACATTTAAACCACGGATAGAACACTGGCATTTAGTGTTTCTTGAGTACTGTAAATACAGTAGCTTACTGTGAAAGTCTTTTTGGGTGGACTTCTGTCTGGCATGATTTGTTTTTTTTTTTGAGGTGGAGTCTCACCTGTTTCCCAGGCTGGAGTGCAGTGGCACAGTCTCCGCTCACTGGAAGTTCTGCCTCCCAGGTTCACGCCATTCTCCTGCCTCAGCCTCCCAAGTAACTGGGACTGCAGGCGTGTGCCACCACGCCCAGCTGATTTCTTTGTATTTTTAGTAGAGACGGGGTTTCACCATGTTAGCCAGGATGGACTCAATCTCCTGACCTCAAGCAATCTGCCTGCCTTGGCCTCCCAAAGTGTTGGGATTACAGGCGTGAGCCACTGTGCCCGGCCTGCGTAGCATGATTTTAAGTTCTATGTTCCATATTCCTCTGTGGTTAATATCCATACCTCCAGTGATACTTGTTATTTATTTATTTATTTATTTATTTATTTATTTATTTATTTAACAGACGGGGTCTCGTTCTGTTGCCCAGGCTGCAGGAGTGGAGTGTAGTGGTGTGGCCACTGCTCACTGCAGCCTCCAATTTCTGAGCTCCAGTGATCCTCCTGGCTATTTAAATAATAATTTTTTGAGACATGAGGTCTTGCCATGTCACCCAGGCTGGCCTCAGTCTCCTGGCCTCAAGTGATCCTCCAGCCTCAGCCTCCCAGGTTGCTGGGAATATGAGTGTGAGCCCCTGTGCCTTGCTCCATTGACAGTTGTTACCAGGCTAAATTGCTAGTTCAGGTTGCCTTTCAGTGGGTCACTTGGAGCAGGGGTCCCTAACTCCCAGGTTGTCCGACCCGTACCCATCATGGCCTGGTAGGAACTGCGCTGCACAGCAGGAGGTGAGCAGCAGGGTGAGTGAGCATTACTGCCTGAGCTCCACCTCCTCTCAGATGAGCAGTTGCGCTAGATTCTCATAAGAGCTCAAATCCTACTGTGCACTGCACATGCAAGGGATCTAGGTCGCATGCTCCTTATGAGAATCTAGTGCCTGATGATCTGAGGTGGAACAGTTTCATCCTGAAAGCATCCTCCTCACCACCCCCCACCCCCTGACCCCTCCGCTCTGTCTGTGGAAAAATTGTCTTGCATGAAACCTGTCAGTCCCTGGTGCCAAAAAAGATTGGTTACCGCTGACTTGGAGTACTGACCATTGTGAAAATGAGTAACTGATGAATCAGCAATAGTTGCTTCTTCACGCTGTCAGTGAAGACCAAAGAATGAATATGGGAAGCAGTATTACCAGTGTTGCTGCGTGTGCACGTGGCCTTCAGTTTTTCCCTGCTCTTCCCATTTCTTTGTACACACCGATGAATTTAATCTCTTCTGCTGAAATCATTATTCTTTAGGGCTCAGTACAGGAGAGTTAAACCTAAGCATGAAAGGACTGGAAATGGGATGTAGAATTGCCAAATAAACTGTAGAAGCATTGAGGCACTTAAAAATCTCCATGACCTGGAGAAATTCCAGTGAAGAGTAAACTTTTGCAGTGTGCCTTAGGATTCCGAGTGACCACAAGTTTTATTATCTTTCAGGCAAGGCCACACAGATTCTTGGCATACTATTTCCTGTAAGTTCAGAATTTTGGAAGTGTGTTGGTCATTGTGGTAGTCCTCCCCCTCCCCGCGTCCCCCTGCCAACCTTACAGGAAAGAAAGAAGTGGTAGTTTTATTCTGTTATTGAGAATAGGTTTTTCATGAAATCACATGAAGTTACAGCTCAACATAAATAACTGTAGACTAGATGTTTTCCCAAAATCGTTATATGGCCACAAATTGTGTTAGATAATTATATGAGCAAGGCAAATAAATGCTGGATCATTAACTTCCAGTTTTCTTTCTTTCTTTTTCTTTTTTTTTTTGAGATGGAGTTTCACTCTTGTTGCCCAGGCTGGAGTGCAATGGTGCGATCTCGGCTCACTGCAACCTCCACCTCCTGGGTTCAAGCGATTCTCCTGCCCCAGCCTCCTGAGTAGCTGGGATTACAGGCATGCACCACCACGCCTGGCTAGTTTTGTATTTTTAGTAGAGACAGGGTTTCTCCATGTTGGTCAGGCTGCTCTCGAACTCCCCACCTCAGGTGATCCGCCTGCCTTGGCCTCCCAAAGTGCTGGGATTACAGGTGTGAGCCACCATGCCTGACCCTTAACTTCCAGTTTTCAATTTGATGTTGGGAAGTGTGGTTAGGTAAATTTATTGTAAAGCATATATTTACGAAATGTTTAATAATAATAATAGTGAACATAACATTTAATCAGCCTTAACCCAGTTGCATGGAGTGTTTTCTTTTTATCAGTTCCATCGTTATCAGTCTGGAATTAAAAGACTGAAGGAACCTTTAATTCTTTTTAATTCCTTTTTTTTGAGACAGAGTCTCACTTTGTCCCCCAGGCTGAAGTGCAGTGGCTGTATCTTGGCTCACTGCAATCATCACCTCCTGGGTTCAAGTGATTCTCGTGCTTCAACCTCCAGAGTAGCCAGGACTACAGGCACGTCACCATGCCCAGCTTATTTTTATAGTTTTAGTAGAGACAGGGTTTCTCCATATTGGCCAGGCTGGTCTGCAACTCCTGGCCTCAAGTGATCTGCCTGCCTTGGCCTCCCAAAGTGCTGGGATTACAGGCCTGAGCCACTGTGTCTGGCCTGATTAATTCTTAATTCATAAAATGTTAGGTGTGAATTAAATAGTACTTTTGAAGTAAGATGTTTATATTCTAAGACTGTGAGTTTTGTTCTACGTTATTTTGTCAACTGAGATTTGGTAACTAGTTTGTGAAAATAATTGTCAGAAAAACAGTGTAATATTGCAGTTGCAGTCTTAGGATTTTAGATCTCTGAAGACTCAGAAACTGAAGCCCATGAGGTAAAATTAATTAGAGATACAGCTGGCTAGTTGGTGACAGAGCTAGGACTGTAACGAGCCTCCTCTTTAAGTCCAGCATCCCGTTGCACTGTAATTGCAGAGTTTACTGTGGTCGCTGTTAAGGCGCACCCTCCGCTGTGGTATATCAAAAGAAATTGGTGAAAGCATTAATTTTATGTATGTTAGATAATTTAAATAAGTGTTTTAACTTTTTGAGGTAGATTTTTAAAGCAGTTATTAGACTGTGCTTTTTAAAAGATTGAAATATATTTACTCCAGGAAAATTAAGTGTTTTGTCATTTTAGATAATCCATTAACCTTAATCCAAATAGGGAGGTGCTAATTGGTGTTCTGGTTAACACCCTCCGGTTTGTATCGTGTAATCAGACTGCAGCTTACAGTTCATCTTTGAGAAATAGTCTAAGAGAAATTCATGTAAATTAAATGGTTTTCTTCCTAAAGCATTCAGGGAGAGTTGTTCATTTTAACGTCCACGCTGTTAACACAGGAGTCTGTGTGCAGTCTTGGATCCAACTTCAACACCTGTGTTCATACCCGTCACCTTTGTGTAGAGGAACTCACACTAGAGATAATGTGACTTGCTGTGAGCTCTCCTGGCCTTTGGTTTACTGTCCTCAGGCAACTGTGGTGTGTGTCAGGATCTTTCACACTATCTTACACTCTTAAGAAACTACAGCAAATTGCAACAACTCCCACCCTCAACAATGTATTGGACTTGTAATTCAGAGGATTGAAAGCCCCCTCCCTTTTTTCCCCCCATTTATTCTTCAGAACACTTGTTTTACTGTTTGGGAAACTGAGTCTTGGTGACAGTTTGCTTTACATCATCCAATACAGGAAGAACAGAAAATGGGAACTTTATAGCTTCTTGCTTATAAGCCTTTTGCGTGGCAGGAGAGAATTCTACCACTGAACGACCCATGCACCGATGCTTATAAGCCTTTTGCAAGTAATACCCAGCTCTTAGAGAGGGTCAGCGTTCTGTGCAGCACCTTGGATCCAAATAACATGATGTATTTGGGGGCTTAAGTCACACATCATAGTTCAGCATCAGAGATACAGGCCCTGTACTTAATAGTTTAATAACTTAATTATTTAAATATTTAATAGTTGAATAATTACTGTTAAACAAAGTATTAATAGTAATTTTCATTGTGGTTATCTTTTTTTTGAGACGGAGTCTCACTCAGTTGCCCAGGCTGGAGTGCAGTGGCTTGATCTCCGCTCACTGCAAACTCCGCCTCTCGGGTTCACGCCATTCTCCTGCCTCAGCCTCCCTAGTAGCTGGGACTACAGGCGCCCGCCACCACGCCCAGCTAATTTTTTTGTATTTTTTTTTATTAGAGATGGGGTTTCACCGTGTTAGCCAGGATGGTTGCGATCTCCTGACCTCGTGATCCACCCACCTCGGCCTCCCAAAGTGCTGGGATTACAGGCGTGAGCCACCGCACCTGGCCCATTGTGGTTATCTTTGAAGCCAGAGATATCCTATGCTACAAGATTGAGTAAAGTTATCTACATTTCCGAACAGTAATTCAGAATCATTGGAAGTGATAGGAATTTTCAATGGCTGATTCTTATAGTTTGCCTGAAACTTTTTTTTTTTTTTTTTTTTTTTTGAGACAGGGTCTCACTCTGTTGCCAGGCTGGAGTGCAGTGGCGTGATCTTGGCTTATTGTGGTCTTGACCTCCCAGTCTCAAGCGGTCCTCCCTCCTCAGCCTCCCGAGTAGCTGGGACTACAGGCACGTGCCACCACACCTGGTTAATTTTTGTATTTTTTTGTAGAGATGGGTTTTCATCTTGTTGCACAGGCTGGTCTCAAACTCCTGGGCTCAAGCAATCCTCCTGCCTTGGCCTTCAAAAGCACTGGGATTACAGGCATGTGCCATCATCCCCGGCCTGTCTGAAACTCTTTTTGTGATGTTAGTGTTGACCTAAAATGAAGAAGCTGAGTGAAGAGTTTATTTGGGCCAAGCATGATGATTGCAACCCAGGAGCATAGACCAAGTTGCTCAGCGGCAGTTACAAGTGGATTTTTATGATGGGATGATGTATGACGGTGCTGGGAAGGCTCATTCTCAGCCCTCAGTCAAGTCACTGATTTATGTAACTGTCATTGCTTGTTAAATCTTCTGTAGTCTTTGAATTTCATGCTTTTGGTTTTCTTAGAGGTAAAACAATAAAATACATAGTAAAAATCCTATTACATTGGAGATTCAATCCAAATTGTAGGAAAACAATAAAAACTCAAACACAATGGTTAAGGCTGGAATCTAATAACATGGGTACTATAGTTTTCTTATGAAGCATAATTTTTTCTCTCTCCAGTCCCCATTTTTACTGAAGATATAAATCTTAGGAGGACCAGCTTACTTGCAAAATAAGTTTTAGTATTATACTTGGGCTGATTATTTGCATAAAATGCAACAAGAATAATGATTGGCCATATAGGTTCTTTAAGTTGTCTTTGCTGGAACTTTCATAAGGAATTTTGGATTCAACTATAAAGCCTCAAGGCTAGGAAGCCAAGCCAAGGACTATGCTGGTAATACTTACATGAATTGGGTGAATTCCTCTCTTCTTGAGGTCGCAAAATATCTTGAGGTTCCTGGGCTTGTCAGAAAGTAAGATTGTTTTACTTGCTGCACATCAGGAACCTTGTAAAGGAGCCATGTAAACAAGGTACCAGGCTAGTCTTTCCAACAGGCTTTTTATTGGCTCTACATAGTCAACCTCTGTTCTTTAAACCAGTCTGGTCATATCTTAAAATACGCCATTCCAGTCAAGAGTGTCGGTAGAATAACCAGTGTCTTAATTGTGTCCTGTTACAATAAACCGGTTTTTATTGAACTTAAAACGCATATAATTAGACTGTCATAAAATAAGAGTACTCATGAATAGTTTATACATTTTGGAGAAATAAGGTAGAGAGTAAGGTGAATGTTTCAGTCTTGCTCATAAAGTTATGTTTTACCCATTTGCTACAAGCTATAAAAAGCTTGAAAGAAAAAAGCTTCCTCGACTTGGGAAAACAAAACATGAAAAGAATCAGCAATGTTTCAAACAAAAAGTCGTCAAAATCATTTCAGTCATCTGTAATTTCAGTCCCATGTAATTAAGTTTTATTCTGCTTGATATACAGAGTTAGCAATCATCATGAACACAACAGTTTATTAGAGTTCTGAAAGTTTTTACTTACTCCAATGATAATGGTCTTCAAAATTATCAGAAACTTGTATTCAAGAGTACTTACCACCTGGCGCAGTGGCTCATAGCTATAATCTCAGCACTTTAGGAGGCCAAGAAGGGAGGATCGCTTGAGGCCATGAGTTCAAGACCAGCCTGGCCAACATAGCAAGACCCCCATCTCGACAAAAAATAGAAAAATTAGCCAGGTGTGGTGGTGTGTGCTTATAGTTGTAGCTACTTGGGAGGCTGAGGTGGGAGGATCACTTAGGTCCAGGAGTTTGAGGTTGTAGTGAGTTAGAAAGTGCCACTGCACTCTAATCTGCACAACAGAGCAAGACCTTGTCTCTTTATTTATTTGTTTGTTTTGAGACGGAGTTTCACTCTTGTTGCCCAGGCTGGAGTGCAATGGCGTGATCTCGGCTCACTGCAACCTCCACCTCACAGATTCAAGTGATTCTCCTGCCACGGCCTCCCAAGTATCTGGGATTACAGGCATGCGCCACCACGCCTGGCTAGTTTTGTATTTTTAGTAGAGATGGGGTTTCTCCGTGTTGGTCAGGCTGGTCTCGAACTCCTGACCTCAGGTGATCTGCCTGCCTTGGCCTCCCAAAGTGATGGGATTACAGGCATGAGCCATCGCGCCCAGCCAAGACCTTGTCTCTTAAAAAAAAAATTATTTTCCATGAATTCCCTTGAAGAAAAAGCAAATTTTTGACTGTAGCCAAGTGTAAACTACTTTTTGAGAAGAGTCAAAGTAGAACAATAATTGTCTGTGGATGCCAAAAGACTTAGAGTAGCTACAGTTAAAGACACAATTTACAAGGAAATTTGGTTATTTTTGTGGCATACAACAATTTAACATAATAACCATAATTATGTCTGACATATCAAGACATATCAGGATTTCAGAAATCTCATGTAACGTTGGAACACACATTAATACCATGCACACAAATATAACCCAAAGTTAAACACCATTTCTTATTTGACAAAGCTTCACATACAATTTTAACATACCAATTAAGCCTAATAGGTCTCTCTCGGACTTCCAGGGGGTTCCTTTTGGAAAAGACTTAATTTTAGAATTTGAAAGTTGATTTTGGGAAATGTGTCAAATATTGAAAAGGATGTTGTTCAAAACAGAATCACAGGTTGCTGTAAAATAATAGTCATTTAGCCAGATAATTGAAATATTTCAAAAAGCAAAAACCTTTTTTTTTTTTTTTTTTGAGGCGGAGTCTCGCTCTGTCTCCCAGGCTGGAATGCAGTGGCGCCATCTGGGCTCACTGCAACCTCCGCCTCCTGGGTTCACGCCATTCTCCTGCCTCAGCCTCCTGAGTCGCTATTCTCTTGCCTCAGCCTCCTGAGTAGCTGGGACTACAGGCGCCCACCACCACATCCAGCTAATTGTTTGTATTTTTAGTAGAGATGGGGTTTCACCGTGTTAGCCAGGATGGTCTCGATCTCCTGACCTCGTGATCCACCCACCTTGGCCTCCCAAAGTGTTGGGATTACAGGTGTGAGCCACTGCACCCGGCCAAAAAAACAAAAACTTTTTCTCTTTTTTGATACTCAGTTTTCTAAACAATCAAAAGACCTAAAAAGACGACATGAGACCAACAGAATCTTTTTTTTTCCAGCTTATTCAAAAGGTGAGCAAAAGTCTTTTGTTATCCTCATTAATATTATATGAACATCTTGTTCAAAAGAGAAAAATAAATTTTACCTTTGCATCAGTATATTGTCAGTGCTAGAGCCTTTTATTTTTTTTTCCCCTGGAGACAGGGTCTGCTCTGTTGCCTGGGGTGGAGTGTAGTGGTGTAATCATAGCTCGCTGCAGCCTCAAACTCCTGGGCTCAAGTGATCCTCCCACCTCAGCCTCCTGAGTATAAAGCTATTTTAATGAAACTGTCCATCAAATCTCAATCAGCTTGGACCATGCAAGATAAAATTTCCATAAACTTTTTACAACCACTTAAAATTTTTTCTTAAAGAGCAGACCAGTGCTCCAAGAAAAGTCTGCTGTTCTGACACAGGGGCCCAGACTCTGGCCCTGCATTTGTGTACGTTGTATATTAATGTTCAATTTTAGCAAAACTAAATAATTCTCTTCTAATTTAGCAAGCTTGATTACACACAATTTTTTTTTCACAAGATTAATCTTCCACAAATGGTCTACAACTTGCTGAAGCCTTTGGTTTTGACCTATACCTCTTTTTTTTTTTTTTCTTTGCTGGGGGGTGGGCGGTGGGGGCGGGTGGGGCGCTGAGTCTACCTCTGTAGCACAGGCTGGAGTGCAGTGGCATGATCTCGGCTCACTGCAACGTCCGCCTCCCGGGTCTCGGTTCAAGCAATTCTCTTGCCTCAGCCTCTCGAGTGGCTGGGATTACAGGCATGCGCCACCATGCCCAGCTAATTTTTGTGTTTTTAGTAGAGATGGGGTTTCACCATGTTGGTCAGGTTGGTCTTGAACTCCTGACCTCATGATCCACCCACCTTGGCCTCCCAAAGTGCTGGGATTACGGGTGCGAGCCACCACGCCTCACTCGACTTTTTTTTTTTTTTGGCTGAGTCTTCCTCTGTAGCCCAGGCTGGAGTGCAGTGGCGTGATCTCGGCTCACTGCAACCTACCTTTCTTTTTTATATTGGCATTTTACCTTAAGAGAAAAACTTACTTTCCTTTCCCCCTTATCATTTTGACCATACAAAGATCTCTGTGTACAAGGGAAAAACAATTAGTCTCTTTTCAACTTTCCTTACATCTTTTAAAATATGCTCTGTATATAAAATTGTTTCTTATACCTAATAGTTTTAATTACGTATATTAACTACAATTTTAACTCTTAGTAACTCGAATTTCCAGTGAAAAACCCAGGAAGTAATTTTGAACTGTTTTATACCACATGACAACAATTTCTGAATATTTCCTCAATTTTTGTTTATAACCTAAATATATTTTGTTTATAACCTAAATATATTTAACTTTTCTGTACCCTATAAATGAGATAGATATTTTATGATTACCTGTTAATTAACATAACATGGCTTTAAGATTAAATTTTTGAAAAGGGTTTGTGAAACTATGAAAAGTTTGTTTATAAATATCTTATTTACATTCATCTAATTTATTCTTCGTTATTTTTATTTTTTTTTGAGACCCAGCCTTACTGTGTCACCCAGGCTGGAGTGCAGTGGCTTGATCTCAACTCACTGCAACGTCAGCCTCCTGGGTTTAAGTGATACTCCCACCTCAGCGTCCCAAGTAGCTGGGACTACAGGCGTGCGCTGCCATGCTCAGCTAATTTTTGTATTTTTGGTAGAGAGGGGGTTTCACTGTATTGGCCTGGCTGGTCTCGAACTCCTAGTGATGGGATTACAGGCGTGAGCCACTGCACCCGGCCCTAATTTATTCATTCTTAACAGTTATTATGCTTGAATAGTTCATTAAACAAAGTTAGCCATCATCTCAATTTATTTCTTTGTTAATCATTTCTACAGCCTGTGAAACCCTAGAGTTAAATGAATGAGTATTTGCTGATGAGAAGACATAGCTCCTTTCATTAAACCAACAAACTAATCTTTATTTACCAAAGATCTACCCAAGTCATGAACTAAAAGACATTTGAGTTTCTATTTGTCTGATGAAATATTTGATTTAAGCACTTGTGTTTTCTTTAAGCTGGTTAATTAGAGGTGTTTCATATATTTTGGTAGTGAAATATCACATATATATGATACATAAAAGTAAAGACATGCAGATGCACTAACAGAAGCAGATCTTACAGTTTTATAAGATTTTTCATTTGCTAGTGAAAATAATTCCCCCCCTCCTTTAGACTATCAGTCTCTTAATTATCTGTTCCACTCCCCTAAACAATTCAGATTGCTAGACAACCCTAAATTTTCACTTCCAAAGACATGACTCTCAGGTGAAAACTTACATCCCAAAGGCAGAGAACTTAGATCTAAACACTATTATTTGTTGAATCAAAAAGGGATAGTCAGGAATTGCCAGGAAAAGCATCAAGCAAAGGGAAGGTTTGCTCTGTAAACTTTAAGCCAATGTTTTTTTCATTGTAAAAGTTTATAGTGGCTTGAGTGCAGGAAGGGAGATGCCCTTACAGATGTCAGTTTCTTTTATAAAGAGGTTCAGGATAGCTAGCTAAATGTCAGAAAGTCATATTTTGTGTTTTTGTTTTTGATGGGGTCTCACTGCCATTCAGGTTGGAGTGCAGTGACCTCTGCAACCTCTGCCTCCCAGGCTCAAGTGATGCCTCCCGAGTAGCTGGGACCACAGGCGCACGCCACCATGCCCCGCTAATTTTTTTTTTTGAATTTTTTTTTTTTTTTTTTGTCAAGACGAGGTTTCTCCATGTTGCCCAGGCTGGTTTTGACCTCTTGAGCTCAAGGGATCTGCCCGCCTCAGCCTCCCAAAGTGCTGAGATTACAGGTGTGAGCCAATGCGCTCGGCCATAGAACGTCATATATTGGAGAGCAGTCTGGTTAGATAGGTGGTCTTCCAACCTAGATGTTTCTTGGTTAGATTACTGACTTTAATGAGTGGAAAAAGAAAACATTTGCAGTTTCTAGGGCCTAATACTTAAATTTGAAAAGCAGGCACAGATGAAAGGCAGAGCATCTAGATCAAGCCTGTCCTACCCTCGGCCTGGGATGGCTTTGAATGCGGCCCAACACAAATTTGTAAATGTTCTTAAAACAGTATGAAGATTTTTTTTTTTTGCGATTTTTTTTTCTTTTCTTTTCTCTCTCTCTTTTTTAAGCATCTCATCAGCTGTCATTAGTGTTAGTGTATTTTATGTGTGGCCCAAGATCAGTGTGGCCCAGGGAAGCCAAAGATTGGACACCCTTGATCTACATCTTTAAAAATCAAGGATTCCACTTTTATTAATAGACTGAATCTTGGGTCCCCCAAAGGAGGGAAACGCCATAACACCTGCCACGCAGAGCTTCCACAGTGCTTCTCACTGCAAGGACATTCCCTCAAGGTTGGTGAGTGGCCCAGTCAGCCCACTGTGACCAGCCCATCCCATATGGGAATCTTATCACTTGGTGGTGAGCACTCTCCTAACCTCCAAGTGTTCAAACTGCATCTGTCTAAATGTGTAAAGAAACAGTAGCCATCCTGCAGTAACAACTATTCAGTCAGCCACTTCCCAAACTGCAGCTTTCACCAGTGACTTGTCCGCCATTGCACACACAAAAGTCAGGGTCTCTCTCACAGTGTAAAGTAATCCCGAAAGCCCCCGAAAACCACGAAATTGGACAGCGCAATGCAAAAGGGAGCAGAGCTTTAGACCTGAGAGGAAACTACTCACAACTCTTCAGACTCCGTACTGAAAACAGAAGACCCTTCCAGAAGGGGGTGAGTGTTGCCTCTTCCTGTGTTCCGAAGCGATGACCTGTTTAATGTCTTTGCCATTTTACAGCATCCTGAGGTTAGCATTACACTTCTCCCAGTGGAGCCCATGACTTCTGATCAGGACGCTAAGGTTGTGGCTGAACCGCAGACGCAGAGAGTCCAGGAGGGCAAGGACAGCGCTCATCTGGTGGGTGCTGTCGAATGGGGTGGTGGGGAGTCTACTGATGTTGTCTTTGTTTTCAATTTTACAGATGAATGGTCCTATATCTCAAACCACTTCTCAGACAAGTTCCATCCCACCTTTGAGTCAGGTAATTCAATTTTGAGATTAATCACAGATTTTGATACAAATGTCTATCTTACATTTCTTCCTAGGTACCAGCAACTAAGGTTTCAGAGCTGAACCCTAATGCAGAAGTGTGGGGGGCTCCTGTGTTACATCTGGAAGCAAGCAGTGCTGCTGACGGTGTGAGTGCTGCATGGGAGGAGGTGGCTGGCCACCACGCAGACCGTGGCCCGCAGGGTAAGTTGAGCATGGCCGTGGTGTGCAGCCCCCCTGCCTTTTTGGGGTAAACTCCTAATTGTAGGATCGGATGCCAATGGTGATGGTGACCAGGGCCATGAGAATGCCGCATTGCCAGACCCGCAGGAGTCGGACCCAGCAGACATGAACGCTCTCGCTCTGGGTCCCTCAGAATATGACTCTCTGCCTGAAAATAGCGAGACAGGTAAACATATCTTATGGGTGCATTTTCCCAGGGTTTTCCTAAGTTGATTATTACTTTTATGTAGGAGGAAATGAGTCTCAACCAGACAGCCAGGAAGACCCCCGAGAAGTACTTAAAAAAACATTGGAATTCTGCTTATCTAGGTAAGGCTGGTGGTGGTTTTTCTAGTACCTGAACTGATTAAAAGAGATTGTTTTCTTTCAACAGGGAGAACCTTGCTAGTGACATGTATCTTATATCACAGATGGATAGTGACCAGTATGTGCCAATCACAACGGTGGCTAACCTCGACCACATCAAGAAGCTCAGCACTGATGTGGACTTGATTGTGGAAGTGCTAAGATGTAAGTAAATGACAATTTAAATTAATAATACTTGTTTCACCATTGATTTTTCTTCTCTTTGTAGCTTTACCTTTAGTCCAAGTGGATGAAAAGGGAGAAAAAGTAAGGCCAAATCAAAATCGCTGCATAGTAATATTGCGTGAAATATCTGAATCTACCCCCGTGGAAGTAAGTAATTTCTCCTCTGAAGGTTACTTGGAGAATTAATTTCTAACATCTCTATTTCCTGTAGGAAGTAGAAGCACTATTTAAAGGAGATAATTTACCAAAATTTATAAACTGTGAATTTGCATATAATGATAATTGGTTTATTACATTTGAAACAGAAGCTGATGCACAACAGGTAAGTTCTTTCCACCATCACCCTATGAATTGGAATGGAATTTTGTACTTAATTTTGCCCTTAGGCTTACAAATACCTTCGAGAAGAAGTCAAAACTTTTCAAGGAAAACCAATTAAGGTAAGCAAGACCATTGGTTATACTTTGTTTATATTCTAATAGAAACTTACATATTTTCAAACAGGCACGGATAAAAGCAAAGGCAATAGCTATAAACACATTTTTGCCAAAGAATGGATTTAGACCCCTGGACGTGAGCCTGTATGCCCAGCAGCGCTACGCGACGTCGTTCTACTTCCCTCCCATGTACAGCCCCCAGCAGCAGTTCCCCCTGTACAGCCTGATCACTCCCCAGACGTGGTCAGCAACGCACAGCTATCTTGACCCACCCTTGGTACGTCATTTCTTTACTAGGAATTTATGTTGTTATTTACTTGTCTGTTTTCAAATGAATCTAGGTAACTCCATTTCCAAATACTGGATTTATAAATGGGTTTACGTCTCCAGCGTTCAAGCCTGCGGCGTCTCCTCTGACTTCTCTCAGACAGTATCCTCCTCGAAGCAGGCAAGTTCCGGGGCGGTCTTAGCAGTTTTGGTAACTCAACACATAAAACCATTTTTATTTACAGGAATCCTAGTAAATCTCATCTGCGGCATGCGATTCCTAGTGCAGAGAGGGGACCTGGGTTATTAGAAAGTCCTTCAATATTTAACTTCACTGCAGATCGATTAATTAATGGTGTCCGGAGTCCACAAACAAGGCAAGCAGGTCAAACTAGAACACGGATTCAAAACCCTTCAGCATATGCCAAGAGAGAGGCTGGGCCTGGGCGTGTGGAGCCAGGCAGTCTCGAATCCTCTCCTGGTTTAGGGAGGGGAAGGTGAGTTGTTGAGCAGTTACTGTGTAACATCAAAATAACAGTCTTTCACTTTCCACTCCTCTAGGAAGAATTCCTTTGGCTACCGGAAGAAAAGGGAGGAGAAGTTTACAGTGAGTACATAAAGCATATACCTCTTCACAAGTACCGTGACCCTGGGGTGTCATTCTGTTGCAGAGCAGCCAGACACAGTCTCCAACGCCACCAAAGCCTCCGTCGCCAAGCTTCGAGCTGGGGCTGTCCAGCTTCCCTCCATTACCTGGAGCTGCCGGCAATTTGAAGACAGAGGACTTGTTTGAAAACAGGCTATCTAGCTTGATAATAGGACCATCCAAAGAAAGGGTAAGGGATATATTGCATGTCTAATAGTTGCCGACTCTGATGAACACTCTTGACCCTGTTTCAGACCCTCAGTGCAGACGCAAGCGTGAACACCCTTCCTGTAGTGGTCTCCAGAGAGCCCTCGGTGCCGGCTTCTTGTGCTGTATCAGCAACGTACGAGCGATCCCCCTCCCCAGCTCATTTACCCGAGTGAGTATTGGTGTTCTTCCAGCGCCTTGGTGTGAGATTCAAATATCGGGTGGCATTTTTACAGTGATCCCAAGGTGGCGGAGAAACAGAGGGAAACCCACAGTGTGGACAGACTTCCTTCCGCCCTCACTGCGACCGCGTGTAAATCGGTGCAGGTGAACGGAGCCGCCACGGTACGTACCTCGTGCCTGCCTTCCTGCACGACAGCCGCGAGGCTCTGGTGTGAACAGACGCTGCGCACTCCTGCACCTGCTCGTTTTTTAATCACATCTAATTTGGTGGGTTTTTATTTGCGTCTGTCTGTGTTGTGCACACAGGTAACCCAGGATTGTCTGTTTCCAGGAATTGCGAAAGCCCAGCTACGCAGAGATTTGTCAGAGAACGAGTAAAGAGCCTCCTTCTTCCCCATTGCAACCCCAAAAAGAACAAAAGCCAAACACTGTTGGTTGTGGGAAGGAGGAAAAGAAGCTGGCAGAGCCCGCAGAGAGATACCGGGAGCCCCCAGCCCTCAAGTCCACACCTGGAGCCCCCAGAGACCAGAGGCGGCCGGCGGGGGGCCGGCCCTCGCCCTCGGCCATGGGGAAGCGTCTCAGCCGAGAGCAGAGCACTCCCCCCAAGTCTCCTCAGTGAAAACCGTACGTCTGGGAGGGGTCGCAGAGCGCTGTGTTAACCACAAACGAGACACTCTCCCACTCAGTGCGAGGGCGAGCCGCTGGTTAGGAGCTTGCAGTGTCTGAGGCCTGTGGGATCCTCAAGTTGGTTTTCTTCTGTGAGTTGGATTCTCCCCCTCTTGAAAAAAAATCGATTTTTCAGGATTTAATTAATACAAACCTTATTTTAGGTTGGTGCTTAACTGGAGGTGATGCATAAGTCTGATTTTTTTTTCCAAGATAGAAAAAGCATTTATCCTAACAAATTGGTATTTTTTATTAAGCCTCCATGTGGCTCTGAATGCAAGCTATATATAGTGAGTTTTTCTAAATTAAGGGAACTCTGCTTTTTTTTTTTTTTTTTAAGTAACTGGTCTGTAAGTGCATATCTCTAGAACGTCCCCGCAGATGAATGAGGGCCAGTGGCCTTGGCAGAGGCAGGTGTGGCCTCGTAGAGGCAGTGCTGGCCGCGCCAGGGCATCAGTGCTGATGTGGGAGCTGTGCTTCCACCTAAGCCGTTGGTAGGGGACTGTGGCATTTAAGAATGTAGAGAGCGCATCCTTTTTGATCTCCTGGGCGGAGTGAACCTGCAGGGGCCACCCCAGAAACCTTGGTTCTGATGCACTGCAAGCAAGTAACCAGCTTCTCACTCCAGTTTCAAGTGGCTATTATGTAATATAAATTCAAAGCACATTGTGAATAGAACCTACATGAAAACATACACTTTGTTGCCCACTGACATGTTACCAGAAGTTGTACCATGATGTTGTTTTGACCCCTGTGAGCTGATGGCCCCGGCCCTGCTCTGTGCACATTTCTGTCCGTGTTCCCCAGCACTCTGGTTGGAGAGAGTCCACATCTTCAGCTCCGTGTGGACATCTCCCTGTACCTCTGCATCAGCACATGGATTTAAGAGTTATGTAATCGTGAGAGAATGGTGTTTGTGGTTTTTCCCCCTCTTTGGCTGGTGGAGGATAAAGTTCCTGCTCTTTTACCTCCAAGACGAGGGCCTCATTGATTCACTTCCAGAAGTGCTGCACTTCTGAAGAACAAGGATGCACTAAAGTTAGCAAGTTTATAATAAAGTTAAATATAAATTATTTTGTTTTAAAATGCCTCAAATTTTTCTTTATTCTAAGCAGCAAACATTAAAATAAGAATATTTCCTGCTAAATGTAACCATACACTTTATTCCACAAAATGTTATTTAACAAGACTGAGGGTTTTTTTTAAGAAAAAATTATTTCCATCCAATATTTAAAGACTTGAATTTTATTTAAACTTGAAAATGACTTTGCCTTAACTTTTGTATAAGACAGCTTAGAGTCCATGGAGCCCGGCCCTGGGTTGGCGTGAGTGGGTCAGAGTTACTCAGTTACTGCGTGGATCTCCTGTCGCTAGTTTTACTGAGTAAGCATACTGTAGTACAAGAGCTAGTAGTAGTTTTTGTAATATACCTTAAAGATCTTCAACAGTTGATCTTTTTTCAGAATGTTGGAAAATCCTGTAAATGCAAATAGTCAATACTGTATTAAATACGTGCACTTGGAGTGTGCTTCGCTTGTACAGTTGTAAATAATCAGAACATATGAAAAAGGTACCCTACAGAGAAAATTCTGATACAGATTATTGATATATTATAAATGTTGCTGTTGAGCGGGATGTAGATAAACTAAATGTTGTGGTTTGAATATTATTTTGATTTGTTGAGATTTTCTTTTTTCTCTTACATCGGTGTGTTGAACTGATTCTGCCTCTTTGCTGCAAAAGGGAATTGGAAAGTCTTATTAAAAGCCTCCAGATGTTTTCATACTCTTTTAAAATGTATGTAAATGCATACTAATCATATCTAATGTGAAAGAGTTTTAAAGTATATAGAGAGCAAAAACTGGCAGGATCGTAAGTGAAGGTGACTAGTAATCTAATTTAAATCACCTGCAGCTAAGCATGATTGACCCTGCCAGAGGAAAACATGCCTATTTGACCATTTCCTTTAAAGCAGTTGCCATTATTCAAATACAGAGAAATAGCCACAGGGCTAGTGTTTTTCAAATGCATTTTAAAGAACATGGGGATTTTTTTTTGTAGTTGTCAGTTCACTGACCAAAAAAAAAAAAAAAATCAGAAATAATTGATCTGTGAAACCCAAACTCTCAATACTCAGAAAGCTGGGAGGCAACCTCGAGGCCTGGGCCTACGAGCTGCATCTTCGCTACGGAAGGGCCAGGGCGCCATCAGCCATTCCCAAAACACAAGGCCTGCCCGTCCGCCAGTGAGTCCTTGGTTTTTAATAATGAGAAGTCCTTTCCCCCAAGGTGTGAGCATTGCAGCGCAGTGTGTGTGTGTGGTTAGAGCCAGCTTAGTCCTTCACTTTGTCGACCGAAGTGGGAGCTCAACAGCTGCATGAGGAGGGCAGCGCGTGCATTAGCCAGTCGCCACTGGAGGGCTCTGCTGCCCTCCGGTCAATACACTGTAGTTACTGCCTAGCCAGCAGCAGTCTTCTGCATCAAGAACTGAAACGTTGCTCGGAGGTGATTTTTATAGCATCCTTTTTAATTAAAGGTGAAATACAGATTGCTATATAATGTCTGAAAAAACCTGATACTACTTCAAGAGTTTCTGCTCAGAAGAAAATGAGAGTTATCATAATAGGAAGCTGTGGCGGTCCATGCCAACTGTGCTGTGTCACATACAGCGATGAGAGTGGCTTTCATACTTTTTTTTTTTTTAAGTTAACACCCTCCTTTACCCCCAGCAGTATCTCAGGTTATAGAATCAGAGATGCAGCAGTGACAAATGGCATTTTAACTTGTAAAATCGTGTGATGATGCTTATCATTTTGAAATAGAAGAATAAAAACCTGGTCCCGTTTCACCAGACATGAATTTCAAGTGGAGTCGTCGTTCTCTGAGAGTGAGTGTCTTGACATTTTCACCCAGGCCCTCCTGTCATCACATCACCGGCTGTCACTGGCGGGTGGCCGTAAACGTCCTGCGTTGCTATATTAGGATCTCTGCAGTTCAGGCTTCAAAACCAGTTCAGTGTATCCGGGCGACGGGTAGTGGTGGTGCATGCCTGTCTGTGTGCCCCGCTGGCGAGCTGTAGTTGCGGCTTGCGTGCCTCGCGGCCCACTACAGGGCTGCAGACAATCGAGGCGAGGGCGCTGGCCGCCAGCAGCTCACAGCGCGGGGGTCATGTGGTCGCTCCTCGAGGGTTTCGTTTTTGTTCTGCTTCATTAAGACTGGAATCAAGCTTACATGTAAACTATTGGTAATTTAAGTTTCCTTTTGTGTCATTCAGTGTAAAACTGTCTAATTTGAAAAAAAATGTAGGTTATGAAAATAAAGATTTAGGCACTGTTCAATTTTTCTTTTGATTTTTTTTAAATTAAAATTTCTTCAATAATGCATCTTTTCTAAACATAGTTTTTTGTCTGTTCCCATAAGTGCATGAGAAAGAAACACGGGCCTCATATATGATTGGATCCTAAAGCCTTCTCACCTACGTGGGGGCTGGCTGTGGCACACGGGGCTCACCCTTTGTGTTTTAGTGGTTCAGAGTGAGCATTAACATCAGATGCTCATGCGGAGACAGCCATTACTGTGACTGCCAAGATGTACTGCAAAAATACATGTTCCTGTATCAGGACTTTGATTTTGTTAAAATGGCACTCTCTCCAAAGCTGTGTCCATGAAGCTGTTTGGAGCTAACGTTGGGTCTTCATGGTGATGGACTCATCCTTAGGCAGCAGTGATGTCTGCACTAGGAAGAGGCTGGCGGGAGGCGGGGCCCCTCCTGTGCCAGGCACCGAGTGGATGGGGGACTGATTAACATGTTGCTGCCTTCCTCCTCTGTGCATTGCCTTTTCATGTCGTCTTCCCATTTTTACTCTTTTTCTGATGGAATTAATATTCTTGATCTGTTAAGGCTATTAATCCTTTGTCATATATGTTACAAATATTTTCTTTCAATCTACCATTTGTCTTAACTCTTTATTTAGAATAGTATCTTTTACGGTGTTTAATTATTGTGTAGTAAAATCTATCAATCTTCTCCTTTGTTGAGTGTCTTGGACTTGCTTAAGAAGCCTTTCCCTACTCCAGGGTCATAAAGTTAATAGTGTGTGTGTATGTGTGCGTGTGTGTGTGTGTGTGCGTGCACACGCACACACACACACACACGCTTTTAATCCAGCTGGGCCTAATCGTGTGTGTGGTGTGCGTGCTTAGGCAGGAACCCAGTTTTACTTTATGCCATGTGGAAAGTTTCTTTTTCCAGTATCACCAGTGAGTTCACTGTCTCTCCACTGGTCTGCAGTGCTGCTTCTGTTACTTGCAGACTTCCCACGTGTGCATGGATCTCCACCTGGGGTCTCTAGGGTCTCTATTCTACACTGCCTATTTCCCTTTCTGTCCTAACACCATAGCATTTAACTCACCCGTCATCCTGTGTTGCTGAGAATTTCCTTCATAGAACTCATCAAAGTATGATTAACTGTGCTCCCTGAGGGCAGGAATTATGCCATCTGGATCACCAGCCTCTCCCTTGTCCTTAGCACGCCATCTGCAAATTAGCAGATACTCGGTAAATGTGTATTAACTCGAAGTATATTTTGTGTCTTCTCTGTGCACAGCACTGCCCTGGGAAGAACTAGGATGAGGTATTGACTTGCTGTTGCCACATAACAAACCCTGCCAGAACTCCCTGGATGGAAGTGACCACCGTGTATCTGTGGATTGTCTGCAGGGCTCTGCTGGGGTCAGCAGGTCCCACAAGAGAGCCAGGGCTCGGTCTCCTCATGGCTGTCAGAGGTTTACGTATTCCGCCTCCACCCACCAAAGTCTGAAGTTGTTGTATTCCATTCCTTGCTATATCCACATCTTTTAATAATGCTAAAATCCCGTGTTTCTCTAAAGCATTGGATTGAACCAACTGAAGAAGGACCACGTGTGTTGCTGGGCCTGCTTGGGCACAAGCCGTTTCCGATCCAAGTCAACTGCTGGTCTGCTTAGACGAAGGTGTGTGGGTGTCTCCACCACGGAGAGGAGGGACAGCAGGTGAGACCATAGGCCAGGAAGGAAGGGCACAGCCTAAGCGTGCAGTGGCTTAGCCAGAGACCCTCGTGCACCAGCCTTCAGGTGCTTATGGAACTTATGTCAGCCCAGGCCATATCCAAGTGTGTGATGTCTCGGAGCATATATGCCAGGCCAGCCGGAGAGGCTTAGCCCTGCCCTGGTGGAGCTGGAGGGCCGCAGGGCCGCCCGGTGGGGTCAGGAGGTTGTGAAGAGGATCCTGATACAGGCTGGGCCTCCCTGCAGGCGTGAGCCCCGGAGCACGGGGTGAGCAGCTCCACCCAGAGGGGCTTGCAGGACCAAGCTGGGACAGCAACCACCAGGCCCTGGGGCAGATCAGTGAGCGTCCAGGAGATGCAGATGCAGAAGACAGCCAAATTCATTCACCTCTGCGTGGGCCTGTGAGGGCCCACAGAGATGCATTTTCATTCACGACCAGGATTTCCTCGGCCGGAGCAGCCGCTTTTCCCAGCCGAAGCTCACTGTGTTTACTACATAGGATGTGAGTGTATAGAAAGACTCTCTCTAACGTTAGCTACGCGTGCAGAAATGTGGGGCGCTTACAAGTGTGGGCAGCCGCAGCCTGTTCCTCACCCCTGTCCTAACGGGACATACTCCACGCATGCACATTTAGGATCACCGTGTCTTCTCGTTGGACTGATCTGTCATTAGGACCCTGGACCCAAGTAATTGTCTTTGCTCTGAAGTTTTGACAGTAACAAAGGCATTCCAGCTCTTTCTTTTTCACTCCTGTCGGTGTAACGTGCCGTTTTTCATCCTTTGACTTTTAGCCCGCCTGTGCCCTGTCTGAAGGGAGTTGTCTGTGGACAGCACGGAGTGGTGGGTGTTTGTAATCCACTCTGCCAGCCTCAGTCTTCTAACTGTTGCGTATGGACCAATTACATCTGCCCTTTCTCTTCCCTGCTGCTCTGTTTCTTTTTTCTCTTTGCCT